TCAGTAACAAAACTCTTGATTTGTACCAGGGTGTGTTGCTGCTCACGAATAATAAGACTACATATCCCCATTCTCTGATGTGGCTAGATGTGGCTTTAGGAGTAAATGCAAACCAACGAGGTGTCAATGAACTGTTATGAAAGACTTTCAGGGAGGCCACCTTGATGGAGCTGACTCACAGGGTTGAGACAAGGGAGTGACCATTTAGCTACTTTCAGTAATTTTTAAAAAGCTTCTGTGTGATTTAAAAAGTTTTTTAAAAATTATTCTTAAAGTGGAAACAAATACAGTTTCAAATGTTTGGCTAATTCTAATTTGAGGAGTACAAGAAGAGGAGAAAAGGAGGGGGATGTGGGAGGAAGCGGATGCTTTATTTCTAAGAGAATCTTGGATAAGCAATGCTGATTTTCCTCTATGATTAAGTCCAATCTGAAAAGGCTGACAAGTCTCGTATAAATTGCTTGTGGTAGAGACTCCTTTTTTTGTGTTTTCACTGTGCTTATGGTTATTTCATTTTGTAGAATCCAAGATGCCCGCCCTCCTCCTCCTCCTCCTCCACCCTCTCCCAAATTTGCCTAAGATATAATAGGCAGGGTTTCAGGATTTAGAAACGATGCACGTAGATTTCAGACTGCGCCTCTCTCTGACATCAGAAAACCTACATTGCCTAAGGCTGGCACAGAGTTGGCCCCAAAGTCTACTTAGAATTTGCCGGCGGAACAGCAATGACCACTGGGCCACAGCGCTTAAGACGCCCGCTGGGTACCAATCCTGGGAGTCGGGGGCGGTGCGAGTCGGGCCCCCCCCATCCCAGGTCTGCGTAGCCAATAGCTCGGGACGGGAGCGGGAGGGGCGTGGCGTGTCCGGCAGGGGGCGCCGTGATTGGCACGCCAGCTCCCGCTGTCCGCGAGGCTGCCCTAAAGTCTAGCTCATGAGAACCCCAGGCAAGTGCGGACCTACAAAGTTTGTCCGCTCCGGGGCACTGTAGTGGCTTTTACCCTGGCCGGGCGGGCGGGGCTCAGCCGGGCTGGGCTGGGCTCCGCGGCTGGAGCCGGGCTCTACCCAGAGCAAGACCCTGATGGCTGCGGTGTTTCTGGTAACGCTTTATGAATACTCGCCGCTTTTCTACATCGCGGTGGTCTTTACCTGCTTCATCGTGACCACCGGCCTGGTATTGGGATGGTAAGTGTCCCAGGGGTGAGAGACGAAGGGGCAAAATAATATTTTATTTTTTACCTTTTTTTAGGTTTGGTTGGGATGTTCCAGTAATTCTGAGAAATTCAGAAGAGACCCAGTTCAGCACAAGAGTTTTCAAAAAGCAAATGAGACAAGTCAAGAATCCTTTTGGCTTAGAGATCACTAATCCATCTTCAGCTTCAATTACAAGTTGGTGGCTGTTTTCCAAAGATTTTCTCTCACACTTTCATTCTTTCTCCTTTGTTTTTTACAGCTGGCATAACCTTGACAACAGATTGCCTTGAAGATAGCCTCCTTACATGCTACTGGGGGTGCAGTGTTCAAAAATTATATGAAGCTCTGCAGAAGCATGTTTATTGCTTCAGAATAAGCACTCCCCAAGCATTAGAAGATGCTCTGTATAGTGAATATCTCTATCAGGAACAGTATTTGTATCCTTTCGTCTGATATACCCATTAGCACTTAGTGGCAATTTACCTTTACATTTTCAAAAAGTATTAAAAAGGATAGCAAAGAAGAAATATATTGCCAGTTACCAAGAGATACTAAAATTGAAGACTTTGGTACAGTACCCAGATCTCGCTATCCATTGGTAGCGCTATTGACCTTAGCTGATGAGGATGACCGGGAAATTTATGATATTGTAAGTAATTGAAAATTTTGAAAGCATTACCTAAGTACTGACCAGTGTTCAATTTTTATTTTAGATTTCCATGGTGTCAGTGATTCATATTCCTGATAGGACTTATAAACTATCCTGCAGAATATTGTATCAATATTTACTCTTGGCTCAAGGTCAATTTCATGATCTTAAGGTAAGCCGTACTCTGTAGTCTTATCTCTGTCTATAATCTTTAAATTTATTTCTTTGATTTTCAGCAACTTTTCATGTCTGCAAATAATAATTTCACTCCCTCCAACAATTCCTCTTCAGAAGAAAAAAACACAGACAGAAGTTTGTTGGAAAAGGTGGGACTCTCTGAAAGTGAAGTTGAGCCATCGGAAGAGAACAGCAAGGACTGTGTTGTTTGCCAGAATGGGACTGTGAACTGGGTACTCTTACCATGCAGACACACATGCCTGTGTGATGGCTGTGTGAAGTATTTTCAGCAGTGCCCAATGTGCAGGCAGTTTGTTCAGGAATCTTTTGCACTTTGCAGTCAAAAAGAGCAAGATAAAGACAAACCGAAGACTCTTTGAAGACATCGTAACACTGAAAAGTACACTTTCTACTAAAGATGCAGAAATTGATGATCTTGGAATTCATCATAACATGGAATCTACAGTACTGACCATCAATGAAAATTATATTTTAACTTCATATTTGTATGGTACTTGGATGATAAAAATTAATTATTCCTTTCTGCTTAGTGAATGAATACTGGAATCCATCTGTGTTGATACATAAAAATTCATTCAACTCTTGAAAAGAATCTAAGAGTTTGGCCTTTTATTAGCTAGATTTCCTCTCATGTTAATTAGAAAAATCATTCTGAAAGGCAATCCATTGAAAATTTGAGGAGGTTAAATTCTTAAGATCACTAAATGTTTTACCTTTGATGTAATCGGAGTGCAATTAAGAAAAAACTTAATTCTACTTAAAGTAATTGTGTGTTCCCTAGTTTATACAAAGGAGTTGGAATGAGCTTCTTTAGATCTTTTCCTGAAATAACAGCTTTTATAAATATCCATCTGTTTGGTTTCTAATGTCCCTTATTATAGTTACGTAAATACAGGTCATAGTTTTAAATATAGGTTCTTAAATCATAAATACAAGATATAATTCTTGACTGTTCTCCGTGTATTATAAAATGATACTCATCTATAGGAGGCAGATATATAAAATTCGGATAATAAGATTTTTTGGATAATTAAATTTATTAAATTGATAGTCAAGTGTGATTAGATTAGCAGAATGTGATCTCCAGGGAAGATCTGTGAGACCTTTAATGCCTTACCTTAGATTTCTGCCTGCACAGCAAATCCATCCAGAACTGAGGTGGGAGGTGGAGGTTATAGAGCTAGAAAAATCACTAAAAGAAACAAATAACTATTTTTTTCTAGTGTATTTTTATTCCAAATAAACCCTGTATTCTTCTGAATAGTAAATTACTTTATTCATCCATTGTTCTGTCTGTAAG